TAAGCGATTCTCCTTCCTCAGCCTCCCAAGTAGCTGGGATTATAGGCATGTGCCACCACCCCTGGCTAATTTTGTAGTTTTAGTAGAGACCGAGTTTCACCATGTTGGTCAGGTTGGTCTCGAACTCCTGACCTCAAGTGATCCACCCACCTCGGCCTCCCAAAGTTCTGGGATTACAGGTGTGACCCACTGTGCCTGGCCAAGTTGTCCCATTTCTAAAGCTGGGGTGAGGTAACTGTCTAAATATATTTTTCTCTCTCTCTCTCTCTCTTTTATTTTAAGAGACGGGTGTCTCACTTTGTTACCCAGGCTGGAGTGCGCCTAGCCTTTTTTTTTCCCTTCAACTTTTAAGTTCCAGGGTACATGCACAGGATGTGCAGGTTTACTGCATAGGTAAACATGTGCCATGATGGTTTGCTGCACAGAACAACCCATCACCTAGGTATTAAGCGCAGCATCCATTAGCTGTTCTTCCTGATGCTCTCCCTTCCCCCACCGCACCCTCCTCCACAGGCCCCAGTGTGTGTTGTTCTCCCACCATGTGTCCCCGTGTTCTCACCATTCAGCTCCTACTTATAAGTGAGAACATGCAGTGTTTGATGTTCTGTTCCTTTGTTAGTTTGCTGAGGATAACAGCTTCCAGCTCCATCCATGACCCTGCAGAGGACATTATCTCTTTCCTTTTTATGGCTGCATAGTATTCCATGATATATATGTACATGTTCTTTATCCAGTCTCTCATTGATGGGCATATGGGTTGATTGCATGTCTTTGCTATTGTGAATAGTGCTGCAGTGAACATATGTGGGCATGTATCTTTATAATAGAATGATTTATATTCCTTTGGGTATATACCAATAATGGTATTGCTGGGTCAAATGGTATTTCTACCTGTAGGTCTTTGAGAAATTGCTGCACTGTCTTCCACAATGGTTGAACTAATTTACACTCCCACCAACAACGTAAAAGCATTCCTTATTCTCCAAACCTCGCCAACTGTTGACTTTTTAATTGCCATTCTTTTTTTTTTTTTTTTTTTTTTCGAGACAAAGTCTCATTCTATTGCCCAGGTTAGAGTGCAGTGGCACAATCTTGGCTCACTACAACCTCCGCCTCCTGGGCAGCCTCCCAAGTAGCTGGGACCACAGTCACCCACGATGCCAGCTATTTTTTTTTTTCTTGAGACTGAGTCTTGCTCTCTTGCCCACGTTGGAGTGCAGTGGTGCAATTTCTGTTCACTGCATCGTTTCCGCCTCCTGGGTTCAGGCGATTCTCCTGCCTCAGCCTTCCAAGTAGCTGGGACTACAGGTGCCCACCACCACGCCTGGCTAATTTTTGTATTTTTAGTAGAAATGGGGTTTTGCCATATTGGCCAGGCTGGTCTCAAGCTCCTGACCTCAAGTGATCTGCCCGCCTCGATCTCCCAAAGCGCTAGGATTACAGGTGTGAGTCACCATGCCAGGCCGGTAATCGCCATTTGACTGACGTGAGATGGTATCTCATTGCGGTTTTGATTTACATTTCTCTAATGATCAGTAATGTTGAGCTTAAAAAGCTCTTAGTTTATTGCCTAACATATAATGTTTCTTTCTTTGCAAGTTTTCTTTTCTTTTTTCTTTTTTTGGAGATGGAGTTTCACTCTTGTTGCCCAGGCTGGAGTGCATTGGCACTATCTCAGCTCACTGCAACCTTTGCTTCCTGGGTTCAAGCAATTCTCCTGCCTCAGCCTCCCGAGTAGCTGGAATTACAGGCATGTGCCACCATGCCTGGCTAATTTCTTTTTTATATTTAGTAGAGACGGGGTTTCTCCATGTTGGCCAGGCTGGTCTTGAACTCCTGACCTCAGGTGTTTCACCCACCTCGGCCTCCCAAAGTGTTGGGATTACAGGCGTGAGCCACCGCGCCCGGCTGCAAGTTTTCTTAAAAGGGCCCTGCCTTCCCTGACATTCTCTCTATGTCAGCAAGATCTCAGCCCACCATTTCTCAGTTCCTTCTATTCCCATTGATGGTGCTTTTGAAGCGGTGTTTCACTACTCCCTTGTTTCTGCCTGACTTTGGGTTATCTCCTGTTAAGCTTATATATGCTAACTGGGGGCTTACTTTATTTTTACAGAAAATGCATTCGTACATATAAAATTTATTCTGTATTGAACAAGTTTTTAACACATTGTTAATCTTAACCTTAATTTTAGAAATAATAGCTTTAAAAAAGTGAACAAATAAAGGTTACATTCTGATAACATCAGTAAAACAGTATGTACTGTTGTTTATGAGATGAAACTATAAAATTTTTATTTTGGAAAAAAGAGTTTTTTGTTTTTGTTTTTGTTTTTTTTTTTTTGAGACGGAGTCTCACTCTGTCGCCCAGGCTGGAGTCCAGTGGCTTGATCTCGGCTCATTGCAAGCTCCGCCTCCCGGGTTCACGCCATTCTCCCTCCTCAGCCTCCCGAGTAGCTGGGACTACAGGCGCCCGCCACCACGCCCAGCTAATTTTTTGTATTTTTAGTAGAGACGGAGTTTCACCATTCACAGAATGGTGTCGATCTCCTGACCTTGTGATCCGCCTGCCTCGGCCTCCCAAAGTGCTGGGATTACAGGCCTGAGCCACCGTGCCTGGCCAAGAGCTTTATTTGATATGTTGATTCTTCATGTATACAATAATGGAAAATATGTTATCTTTTGTTTTTTTTTTTTAATTGAGATAATGGGCTGTCTCTGTGTTCCCCAGGCTGGTCTCGAACTCCTGGGGGACTCAAGCAATCCTCCTGCCTCAACCTCCTAAGTAGCTGGAATTACAAGTATGCACCCTGTTAGTTATCTTTTTTGTAGGAAAGGTGGTTATAATTATTGTCTAAAATGTTACTTGCTGATTATAGTGGCTTTTACTGTTGATATGTGTGTTTTTTTTTTGATCATATTAGTTTCTATTAGAAGTAGGAATGTATCTTACTTTTCTGAAACAGGGTCTTGCTGTCACCCAGGCTGGAATGTTAGTGGCATGATAATGGCCCACTGCAACCTCAACCTCCTGGGCTCAAGTGATCCTCCAGTATCAGTGGGCACCCCCATCTCCAGCACCCCCACCTCCTGCAGTATCTGGGACCACAGGCATGCGCCACCACACCTTGCTAATTAAAATTGTTTTTTTTTTTTGTAGAGACGAGGTCTTGCTACATTGTCCAGGATGGAGAAGTAGGAATTCTTAAGGATATTGTTATGGAGGGAAAAAAATCAGTGAGTCAGAGCAAAACAAAAGTATCATTTCTTTAATTTTAACGGACTTTTTTCCCCCTTATAGTTGATTATGGAAGATTCCCACAAGAGTACCACGTCAGAGACAGCACCTCAACCTGGTTCAGCAGTTCAGGGAGCTCACATTTCTCATATTGCTCAACAGGTAAGGGAGGGACTGGCCAAAATACTGAGCTTTGTTCATCATGTTAATGCCAGTTCTTTTTTAGGTATCATCTTTATCAGAAAGTGAGGAGTCCCAGGACTCATCCGACAGCATAGGCTCCTCACAGAAAGCCCACGGGATCCTAGCACGGCGCCCATCTTACAGGTGAGTACTCTCTTGTATGAAGCCCTGCATGTAATGTTTAATAGAGTTCTGGTTTTTTTTACAGAAAAATTTTGAAAGACTTATCTTCTGAAGATACACGGGGCAGAAAAGGAGACGGAGAAAATTCTGGAGTTTCTGCTGCTGTCACTTCTATGTCTGTTCCAACTCCCATCTATCAGACTAGCAGCGGACAGTACAGTATGTATAGGAATCAGTTTCCACATTATAAATTACAATAGCTATTTTCTCTTTTTGATTAAAGTTGCCATTGCCCCAAATGGAGCCTTACAGTTGGCAAGTCCAGGCACAGATGGAGTACAGGGACTTCAGACATTAACCATGACAAATTCAGGCAGTACTCAGCAAGGTACAACTATTCTTCAGTATGCACAGACCTCTGATGGACAGCAGATACTTGTGCCCAGCAATCAGGTGGTCGTACAAAGTAAGTATGCTTTCTGTCTACAGAAAGTCTCCAACTAACTCATTCACTCTTGTTTACCATCTAGCTGCATCAGGAGATATGCAAACATATCAGATCCGAACTACACCTTCAGCTACTTCTCTGCCACAAACTGTGGTGATGACATCTCCTGTGACTCTCACCTCTCAGACAACTAAGACAGATGACCCCCAATTGAAAAGAGAAATAAGGTTAATGAAAAACAGGTAGGTAGTAAAATCGTAGTACCAGAATGGGTTCTAACATTGTTTTTTTAATGCTCATATTTAGAGAAGCTGCTCGAGAATGTCGCAGAAAGAAGAAAGAATATGTGAAATGCCTGGAAAACCGAGTTGCAGTCCTGGAAAATCAAAATAAAACTCTAATAGAAGAGTTAAAAACTTTGAAGGATCTTTATTCCAATAAAAGTGTTTGATTCCTAAGAAAGAAAATATTTTTGTGGACATGCATAAAAATTAAATGGATTTCCTAGTGGAGTTTTATAAATTAAAAGGTCAAAACTGAAGCTTTTTATTTAGGCTTTTCCAAATCAAGGATAAATATCTTACGCACGATATCTAGTGACAGAGGAGAAAGTGGAAAATGACCTCAAGGAAGCTACGGGCACAACTGGAAGCTTTGTAGAAATTAAACATATTCAAGGAGCAAGAAATGAACTTTCAGCAGTCTAAATTTTCTAAATAACCAATAGTTGCCAATCTAAAATGGCAGAGAAGATGAAATTTGATAAACTGAATTTTTTTTAAAAATCCATTTACCCTACAGGTTTGCATTTGTTTGCTGAAATTTACCTTTTTTTAGTTATATATATGTGTGTGTGTGTGTGTAATTTCTGCCAATAAATTCTAAATTACAAAGGTAAGAGAAAACCTAGTACATTACTAAATATATAAAGTATATGTTCTGATTATGTATACTTGTTCTAGTGTCAAGTCTTTTTAAGTGGGTTTTTAAAAGTTTGTTATTGGACTTGAATGGATTTTTGAGACTAGGTTAATTATTTTTGAGGTCTTATCCTAAAAGGCATCTAAGGTACATGAATGGAGTATGGTGATTTTATAACATTTTTTATCAGAATGGAAAAAGAACTGTTTAAAAGTTTGATACTTTTAAATAGTTGGTTTTTTTGCTTACTCTGGTAATGATTTTCTACAAATACATAATAAATTGTTTTTTTGAGTCTATATTCTGTATGCAGTTGAATATCCATTACTTATTCTGCTGTGCTTTAATAGAATGGAATGTTTACAGGCCCTTAAAATATTATTTTTAAAAAACCTTCTGAAGATACATACCAAAGTTTTTCCAAGAAGATTTTATAATCAATTTAATAATGTAAGGTTTATCAGATTCTATAATAGTATAGTTATTAAGGCAATTTTATGTTAGAGACTATTTTGTAATGTAGTGAGTGGTACCTTTATAAGAAAAGTGACTGCCAATATATTTTTATAGCTGATCTTTATAAATTCTAATGTTGAGTTTTTAATGATTATTTTAAATGTTTATATAGTTTAGTAAAATTTGCATCTCAAAGTATCATTTTTATATTATGGGACGTTTTCAGATTGGCTAATATTTGCATTGTAAATTTTGTATGCAGTTTATCTAAAATTCAAAAATACTGTCAGTACACCAGCGTTTAACATCTATATTCCAATTTGTATACAGTTTAAAATTGTACTGCAAAACTATTGTGTGCTCTTACACAGTATGCATCATATTGTTGTCTGTGAAATTAAAGGACATTTGATAGTCTACTGAATGTAAAATATAATGCTTGGTATATGAATGATAAGCTTGCTCCTGGCCATGCTGTTAATTATCCTA